GATGAAACAGTATGTGGTGAAGAGGCCAGCAAAATCCCACCAAAACCTAGATGGCGACCAGAATAACCTCTGGTTATCATGACTGCTCATTATATGCTAATTTTAATACGTTAGCATGCTATGAGATACCCTCACCAGTGCCACAACAGTTTACAGATGCCAAGACAAGGTCACAGTTACCCTATATGGTCTAAGAAGGGGAGGAGCCCTCAGTTTCTGGAATTGCCCTTCCTTTTCTGGGAAACTCATGAATACCCCACCCCTTATTTAGCATATAATCAGTAAATAGCCATAAAAATGGGCAACCTGTAGCCCTGGGGGCTGGTCTGCCCATGGAGTAGCCACTCTTTATTCCTTTACTTTCTTAATAAACTTGCTTTCACTTTACTCTATGGATTTGCCCCGAATTCTTTCTTGCCCAAGATCCAAAACCCTCTCTTGGGGTCTGGATCAGGACCTGTTTCTGGTAACAAAACCACCTGGGGTGTCGGCAAGACCCACCCCGTCCCGCCTGGTTCTAGGGGACCTGACCTGCCAGGTGGTCCCTCCAAACTGGTCCGCCCACAGGATTGGGACGCCCCTCCCTGTACCCTCAGCCTGATGCTGACTGCCAACCATGTGGGCAGACCTGGCGGCTGACTGGCTGCTCCTGGGGACCCCCTTCATAGCTTCTCAACAGGCACTCGCTCCTGCTGCCTCGCCCCCACCCCAGCCCACACAAACTCCTCTCCATCCCCTACCCCGACCAACTTAGCCCCTCACCTAACCCTCCAGCCTGGGGCTCGCGTGCCCTCCCGCAGCCCCAACCCCAGGTTGAGAAGCCTCTTCCAATCCCACTCCCCCCACCCTGACGCTCGCCTGCCCGCCCCTAGCCCCACCAGCTGTCCCCATTCCACTCCCCACCCCCAAGTAACCCCCCAACTCCCCACCCTCCACACTCCCTTAACCTCCCCTAAAAGTCCCACCCCAGGCCAACAAGACTCCTCCCTTCGCTGGGCTGTGGACCACATCCTCCCCACCGCCCAGTCAGCACCCGCTGCGCCTGTCCCCGGCTCGTCCAGAGCCTTCCACCCCCTGCCGCCTTCCTTCCCCAAGCCACCCCCAACCTCTCCTAAGAGGCGCCGCCCCAGTCCCGGCCGCCGAACACTCCCTCGCCCAGCATTCCCCTCCCCCGCCGCCCCCCAGCCCCCGCTGACGCCACAAAGTCCCTAGGCCTCCCGACCCCAGGTCCCCACGCCCCGGGCCGGGCCGCAGCCTCCTGGGCTTCGTGGGGGCAGACCCAGCCTTTCCCGGCAGCGAGCGCTCGGCCAGGTGCACTAGGCGCTGTGCGGGCCCCCCTTCCCCGCGGTGAGTAGCCCCCACCCCGCCGCCTAGGCTACCCTCCTGTGGCGCCTGGGCCACGACCTAAGCCTAACCCGGTCCTCCTCGCCCTCCAACGCCCGGCCTTCCCGCCTCCGCCGGCCGCCGCGTCCCTGGAGGGGCTAGCGCGCTTCAACAAGGTAACTCTACCGGGACCCTAGCGGACCAGAGCGGGAAGGACAGCCATCCCGGCAGCCAGAGCCAGAGCCCCAGGCCCGCTGCCGCTGTCCCTGCCCGGCTTCGGTCAGGGTGGGCTGGGTGCCTCCGTTAGGGCTCTTGGGGGGAGTCGGAGGGCTGGCGCCGGGTGGTTGGCGTGCAGAAAGCTCCGAGAAACTGGACGTGGGACAGAGCCGGGGAAGTCTGAGACCCCTAGACGCCCTCGCTTTAGGGGATGGCAGAACGGAAGGGGAGAATCGTGCTTGCAGTGTAGACGCGATTTTCAACTCCTTCTGCAACTCGGTCCCCATAGCAACCCCGTGGCGTAGGCGAAAGTCTGTAGATCTCCACTGCGTGGGGTCGCGAGTGTTGAGATTGCAGGGGGCATCTATGTGCATGCTTGTGTGCCTGTGCGTGTGTGCGCGCGTGTACCTGTGTGTACATGCATGTATGTTTACCGATATGTGCATCTGTGCCTGTGTGTGCTGTGTTTGTGGATCAGTGTTTCTGTGCGTACATGTTTGTATTTGTGTGGTGTGTATGCGTGGGTATGCGTGTGTGCACATGCACGTTTGTATACATACATGGGTATGTGTATGGGTGTTCGTCTGTGCGTACATGCACACGCGTGTTTTTTCTGAACCCCACCTCACTACCGAATGGAAGAGAGCTTTTTTCCTCTGATAGCCCATCCCTTCTTCCTTTGGTGTACGGGGTTTTGTTAAAGAAAAAATTCTGACATTTGAAAGGCTCTTTAGTCAGGCTACTTGCAATGGGAGAGTTGCGCCAGCAAAGACAGCTGGGGATGTATGGGGGAGTTGGAGTGGGGATCTGGGTGGGGTCAGTGGATGGAAAGTGATTAAGGGAAGGCTCCAAGGGTAGGGGCTTCTCCCTAAGCTGACCTAGCAGGCTTCTCCAGAAAGGCAGGTTGAAGGCCTAGCCGGCAACGGTCTGTCGGGGAGGAGGAGCTGATGAGATGTGGAGCTGGGGGTAGCCAGCAGCAGGCGGAAGTGGACGGGTAGGGTCCAGGCCCAGTGGAGAGGAGAGGCGGAGGGGCCTGCAGAGCATTGGTCAGGGAGGGTCTGTGTAGTTTCTGGGGAGGCATCTGTGTCTGTTGTTGACAAGGCTAAAAATGATGACTCTGGACTCTCTAACTGGACTGCAGTCCTAGCCCTCCTCTGTAAAGGGAGGCTGTACAGGACGGTTGCACACTGCCGGCGCCCAGATCATCGGGCTGCTCCCTCCAACTCTCTCCAGAGTCCCTCAAGCGGGAACCTGCCTCGTGTCTCCCAGGAGCCATGGAGGCTGTGGAACTCGCCAGAAAACTGCAGGAGGAAGCTACGTGCTCCATCTGTCTGGATTACTTCACAGACCCTGTGATGACCACCTGTGGCCACAACTTCTGCCGAGCCTGCATCCAGCTGAGCTGGGAAAAGGCGAGGGGCAAGAAGGGGAGGCGGAAGCGGAAGGGCTCCTTCCCCTGCCCCGAGTGCAGAGAGATGTCCCCGCAGAGGAACCTGCTGCCCAACCGGCTGCTGACCAAGGTGGCCGAGATGGCGCAGCAGCATCCTGGTCTGCAGAAGCAAGACCTGTGCCAGGAGCACCACGAGCCCCTCAAGCTTTTCTGCCAGAAGGACCAGAGCCCCATCTGTGTGGTGTGCAGGGAGTCCCGGGAGCACCGGCTGCACAGGGTGCTGCCCGCCGAGGAGGCAGTGCAGGGGTACAAGGTAGGCCACATCGGGGCCCAGGTCAAGGGGCCATCCCAAATCCTGCGGTTTGTGTGTCCCACAGTTGAAGCTGGAGGAGGACATGGAGTACCTTCGGGAGCAGATCACCAGGACAGGGAATCTGCAGGCCAGGGAGGAGCAGAGCTTAGCCGAGTGGCAGGTGGGTGCCCAGGGCTGTCCAGTCCCTTTCCTTGGCAACATGCTGGGCTTCTCCACTCCTGCAGGGCAAGGTGAAGGAGCGGAGAGAACGCATTGTGCTGGAGTTTGAGAAGATGAACCTCTACCTGGTGGAAGAAGAGCAGAGGCTCCTCCAGGCTCTGGAGACGGAAGAAGAGGAGACTGCCAGCAGGCTCCGGGAGAGCGTGGCCTGCCTGGACCGGCAGGGTCACTCTCTGGAGCTGCTGCTGCTGCAGCTGGAGGAGCGGAGCACACAGGGGCCCCTCCAGATGCTGCAGGTGAGCCAGTAGGCTTGGCAGGCAGGGTGGGACACTCCCCACCCTCCGTCCCTGTCTTTTGCAGGACATGAAGGAACCCCTGAGCAGGTATGTGGTCCCCTCAGGCAGGGGCGGGGGCAAAGACTCCCCTGTGTGTGCCCACCGGAGGAAGAACAACGTGAGTGTGCAGTGCCCAGAGGTTGCCCCCCCAACCAGACCCAGGACTGTGTGCAGAGTTCCCGGACAGATTGAAGTGCTAAGAGGCTTTCTAGGTAAGTGGGCACCCAGGGCCAGGACCTCTGACCCAGGATCTCTTGGCGATGCCCCACTGTACCCCCTAGCCTCGGAAGCCACCAATGGGGGGGGTTCTACAAGTGCACTGCCTGGTGACGGTCACTGGCTATTCACTGTGCCTTCGTAGGGCGGCGTTACTGGTGGTTCTAATTCATGGGATGAATCTTGTTGAGTTCCCAGTGGTCTCTCTGCCCAGCCCCCTGTACCTTATTGCCACCAAGGCCCACACACAATTGGTGTGTGGAAGCATCAAGTAACCCCAGATTCACAGCAGGGGAGGCCTCTGCGGAGTTAGGGGACCATTGGCCACATCCACCACTAGGGCCCGGGGACTCCCACCTTTGACCCTGAATGCCCCACACCTCTCCCCATCTCTCCACCACCACGCCCATCTACAGAGGATGTGGTGCCTGATGCCACCTCCGCGTACCCCTACCTCCTCCTGTATGAGAGCCGCCAGAGGCGCTACCTCGGCTCTTCGCCGGAGGGCAGTGGGTTCTGCAGCAAGGACCGATTTGTGGCTTACCCCTGTGCTGTGGGCCAGACGGCCTTCTCCTCTGGGAGGCACTACTGGGAGGTGGGCATGAACATCACCGGGGACGCGTTGTGGGCCCTGGGTGTGTGCAGGGACAACGTGAGCCGGAAAGACAGGGTCCCCAAGTGCCCCGAAAACGGCTTCTGGGTGGTGCAGCTGTCCAAGGGGACCAAGTACTTATCCACCTTCTCTGCCCTAACCCCGGTCATGCTGATGGAGCCTCCCAGCCACATGGGCATCTTCCTGGACTTCGAAGCCGGGGAAGTGTCCTTCTACAGTGTAAGCGATGGGTCCCACCTGCACACCTACTCCCAGGCCACCTTCCCAGGCCCCCTGCAGCCTTTCTTCTGCCTGGGGGCTCCGAAGTCTGGTCAGATGGTCATCTCCACAGTGACCATGTGGGTGAAAGGATAGACACAGACCGGGGGACTCGGGCACTGCTCCTGGCTCTGCAGAAGGTGTGGGCCTTCTGCTTACTGCAGGCCACCTGCCAGGGTTCTCTGGCATCACGCTGGCAGCCATTAGACACACAGGGGGGTTTCTCAAATTCTAAATATAATTGTGATTAGAACTGTCAAACATTAAGAGGGTATACTGACAGATGCTTCCTAGAGGAAACTTTTGAAAGCCCCTGCGTTCTGAGTGGACCGATTTCTAAATCCATACCTACACACCAGGAACAGCGTGGTCACGTTTTTTTTAGCCATGCCCC